TCGGGGCTACCCCGAGGGCGCGGCGCCCTTCCTTCCCCCTTCCCGCCCCAGTTCCCGTTTCCGAAACTGAGAAACTGAGCCGCGGTCAGCGAAAGTCCCGCCGCGCCGAGACCTGCCGGTGACTCCGTCCCCCTGTCCGTCTGTGTGTCCCTCCGCTAGACAGTGGGGGCTGAGGTCCTTCTGTCTGCCCGCTCCCGGCCCCTCCACCCGCCCGTGTGTCTCCCGCTCCTCCGAGGGGCCCGTCCGTCCCTCCCGACTCTCTCCCGGGCCCTGTGTCCGTCCGTCTGTCGCCACCCACTCTGTGTTCTCCCCCTGCGCGCCTCTCCGAGACCCGATCCTTCTGTCCCTCGCCACCCGATCCGTCCGTCCCTTGCCCTCCGCGTGCTCCATCGCCCCACCCCCACCCACACCCCTACCCCCGCCCGCCGCCCCCTCGATCCCGTCCTCCCGGAGCCGCGCCCCCGGCCCACGCTCGCCGCCCCCTGCCAGTCCAGCCGCCTCTCCGCTCTACCGCGGGGCCCAGGCCAGGCCGCCCGCCGGGCCTCGCCTCCCGCCCCTGGGTCCCTGGAGGCCCGACCCGCGCGGCGCCTCCTCCTCGCTGTCTCTTCTTTCGGTCTCAAGAGTCTTTCTCGGTCCCTTCATCCGTCTCTGGGCTGGGCGTGGCTCCAGTCTCCACCATCCCCCTTCCCACCCCACCCCTCCGCCCCTCTGAGACCCCTCCCAGGGTGGCCCCTGCCCGATACGGTCTGTACTCGCCCCCAACCCAGATGCCACTCCCGTTGTGGGGGCTCCACCAGATGAGGGGAGGAGGTCGGGGGGGGGGGTCCTCCTGGCTGGTGGTGGAGCGGCAGAAGGAGAGCACCATCGGAACTGCTCCCACTTCCCCAGTTCCCTCTCTCTTGGGGCAGGGGAGAGCCCCACCGAGCCCCGCCTTAAACCTGGTCAGAAGGATCTGCTGTGAGTGGGCGGGGGGTCCCCTTCTCTGACGCCTACCCTGTATGCGTGGAAGCTGTCTCCTTGTGCTAAGTCACTGGTATCTGGGTGTGTGGGTATGTTGTGTGTCTGTGTCAGCTTCTGTGCTGTCTGTCACTGTGGGACTTGCCTGTGCATGTGTGTCCTTTTTCGCATGTGTGACTTGCTTGTGTGTATGTGTGTATGTCTGTTTGTGTCCTGAGGCTCTGTGTGTGTCTTTTGCAACTGTGTGTACCATTCTTGGTGTGTTTGTTGTCACCAGACTCGTGTGTGTGTGTGTGTGTGTGTGTGTCCTTGCCTGCTAGTGTGTGTGTCCCTGTGTGTCTGGAGGTTTCGGTGTTGCACACTGGGTATATCATGGTGACCAACTGGCCATGAGTACGTTAGATCTGTTAATTGTGGAAGCCCCTGGTGTTGGGTGCCTACCCACCAGTCTCATGTGTGAGTGTATCTGTATAAGTGTGTGTATGTGTGTGTACTCACGTGTGGCTCTCCCTCTGCCACTGAGTTTCTGTGACCAGGCCCACCTGGTCACTAAGGGAGGGGACTGATCCCTGGGGTTTCCTCGTTCCTGCTGTGGAGTGAGCTGGGGCTTGGTGAGCAGGCCAGCAGAGGGAGGCTGTATGGTGCATGTGTGATATGTGTGGTTGTGTGTGTGCGTGTGTGTGTGACAGAGAGGTGTGGTGGTGTCTGGGCAGCTGTACCTGGCTGATGGGTGGTGTGAGGGCTATGCGATGGGACAGTGCTGGGGTAAGCCTGGGAGTGTGTGGCCACGGTAGGAGTGTGTGACTGGTGGGACACAGTCTATGAAACTGCCGGTGTATGCTTGGGGAGTGACTGTGATTGTGGGGAACCGAGAGTGCCTGGGCGTGGGTGTTAGCGGCAGGAGGGGGTGTGACAAGGTGTGTGGTGACAGTGCTGGGAGGGAAGGTGAGAGCCCAGTGTGGGGGTGTGTGTGTGAGTGTGTGGGAGACCATGAGGATGTGGGTGTGCACATGGAGAGGGCTAGAGGGCAAGTCTTGGGGTTTGTAGTGTTGTGACCAAGACCTCGGGCTCTGTACCCAAGAATTATTTGGGCTCCAATACTTGCTTGTGCCTGTTAAGAGCAAGAGACCCAAGCTAGGCCTCTCAAGGCTGAGTGTCCTTATCTGCAGAATGGAGAGAGTGAGGACAAAAGTTCCTGTGTTAAAGGTCCTTTAACACAATCTTGGCCCATAGTGAGAACACAGCACATGTGAAGTCTTTTGTTGTCACCACCCCCAGCTATACGGTTCCCATTCTCCTGGGAGCTGGGGCTAAAGAAAGCCCAGACAGTATCCAACCCAATTTCCTGCCTGTCTGTTGCCCCTTCCCATCTCCTTGACCAAGCAGCTTGAGGGAGGGGGGATGCCCAGACAGAGCCCCCAGTACCCAGCCCTGTTCAGCCTGCATGACAGCCCCTCCCTCACCAGACCTTAGTGTCAGTAGTAGCGATGGGGGAGACAGGGGTGGGGGATGATTCAGAGCTGTGACTGCAGGGCGCTGACACCATTTAGCTGGCACAGTTTAGATTAAAATTAGAAATAATTTAAAGTACAGACAAAAAGATAAAGCCAAGGATGCCTCTGCCCCCAGGGAATGGTGATGGGGGTCTCCAGCTGGGGGAGGGGTTCACATCTGGGGAGCAGAATCTTTCTTAGAGGCTTGAGCTGGCCTTCAGAGAAAATGCTTAGGCCTTTCAGCCAGGAGACACAGAGTACCTTGCTACCTTTGCCATTTCTTCCTCCCAGGATATCTCCAGGCCTCAGTTTTTTCAGCTGTGTAATGGGCACAATAGTAATGTGAGAATCACCTGAACTGTAAGGCACAAGAGATTAAAAAATGTCACTCTTCAGTCTGGGCACGGTGGCTCACACCTGTAATCCCAGCATTTTGGGAAGCCGAGGCAGGTGGATCACTTGGTCAGGAATTTGAGACCAGCCTGGCCAACATGGTGAAACCCTGTCTGTACCAAAACTACAAAAATTAGCTGGGTGTGGTGGCGCGCACCTGTAATCTCAGCTGCTCAGGAGGCTGAGGCACGAGAATCACTTGAGACCAGGAGGCAGAGGTTGCAGTGAGCCAAGATCGTGCCATTGCACTCCAGCCTGGGCGATAGAGTGAGACCCTGCCACATTAAAAAAAAAAAAAAGTCACTATTCATTTGGCATTCTCAACATGAGTCCAGCACAGGAGCTGGCACGCCACATCATTGGAACCTCAGAACCACCTGGGGAGAAGAGGCTAGTAGTTTCCCCATTAAAAAAACTGAGGCTCAGGGAAATTGCACCAGGACATAAAGTGGTGGTACTTTGTTGCACCCTAGGACTCCTAAACCTGCAAGGCAACCTCCCACAGACAGGAGGGTCAGGAACAGGTTTTTGCTGTGTTATTGGCTTCCTCACCAGGCTGGAAATGTGCTCAGGGCAGGGACACAGTGTTCCAGCCCCTACCATGGAGTGGACAAATAGTGGTGCCCAGGAAAAGTTGGGCCCAACACCACATTTCAAGGAAGGGAAAGCCACATCCAGAGAGACCCGAGGTTTTAGGTCCAGGAGAGACTGAACTGGGCCCGTCAGCCATGCTGGGACTGGTAGACGGGGAGAGCCTGTTTGGCGGTGCCTCCCGGCTCAGCTGTTTCCTCCTGTTCCTACAGGTCTGCAGGGAACTGGCCAGGCAAGGGGGCAGGCCCGTTTCTCCTGGTGGTTGGTGCGTTGTAGCAGCAGCGGGAGCCAGGACTAAGGACAAGCAGGAGCTGGGAGCCCCAGGTAGGACTGAGTTCTCTTAGGCAGATGGATGGGGCCGCCTGGCCTCACCCCTCTGTGTGCACAGCCCCACTGCAGGCCCCACCATGGCGCCGTTCCTGCGCATCGCCTTCAACTCCTATGAGCTGGGCTCCCTGCAGGCCGAGGACGAGGCGAACCAGCCCTTCTGTGCCGTGAAGATGAAGGAGGCGCTCAGCACAGGTAGGCCTGGAGGCTGGACCCTGGAGAGGGGCGGCCCAACCTTCTCTGCCTGGCCTTGTTGCAGAGCGTGGGAAAACACTGGTGCAGAAGAAGCCGACCATGTATCCTGAGTGGAAGTCGACGTTCGATGCCCACATCTATGAGGGGCGCGTCATCCAGATTGTGCTAATGCGGGCAGCAGAGGAGCCAGTGTCTGAGGTGACCGTGGGTGTGTCGGTGCTGGCCGAGCGCTGCAAGAAGAACAATGGCAAGGCTGAGTTCTGGGTAAGGGGCGCACGAGCCGTGCCGTGTGTGTGCTTGTTCTCCCCTGGCCTCTGGCCCCCAACAGCTGGACCTGCAGCCTCAGGCCAAGGTGTTGATGTCTGTTCAGTATTTCCTGGAGGACGTGGGTAAGAACTCCCTGGGGGTGGAGGGCTCCCTTCAGGGCTGACTTCCCTACTCCATGGTCACCAGATTGCAAACAGTCTATGCGCAGTGAGGACGAGGCCAAGTTCCCAACGATGAACCGCCGCGGAGCCATCAAACAGGCCAAAATCCACTACATCAAGAACCATGAGTTTATCGCCACCTTCTTTGGGCAACCCACCTTCTGTTCTGTGTGCAAAGACTTTGTCTGGTGAGAACCGGCCATGCCCACTGGTGGTGGTGCTCACTCACTTTGCCTGGGTTTTGCCTTTCAGGGGCCTCAACAAGCAAGGCTACAAATGCAGGCGTAAGTGTCTCCACAGGCCAGTTTGTACGTATCCTTCCCCCTCCTGGGCCTGTGCCTCTTCAAGAATGTAACGCTGCCATCCACAAGAAATGCATCGACAAGATCATCGGCAGATGCACTGGCACCGCGGCCAACAGCCGGGACACTATAGTGAGCCTGGGTCCGGGGCAGGGCTGGGGATCTGACCCTCAGCCTGTGATACCCCCACCTCCAGTTCCAGAAAGAACGCTTCAACATCGACATGCCGCACCGCTTCAAGGTTCACAACTACATGAGCCCCACCTTCTGTGACCACTGCGGCAGCCTGCTCTGGGGACTGGTGAAGCAGGGATTAAAGTGTGAAGGTGCGTGCCACCCCGCCCCTGGGCTGCAGGAGAGACTGACAGCCCCGCTTCTCCCTCACCCCAGACTGCGGCATGAATGTGCACCATAAATGCCGGGAGAAGGTGGCCAACCTCTGCGGCATCAACCAGAAGCTTTTGGCTGAGGCCTTGAACCAAGTCACCCAGGTGGGCAGGTGCCATGGGGACCCTGGACACAGCATCTGGCCCCCCACCTCTGCTCCCTCCCCAGAGAGCCTCCCGGAGATCAGACTCAGCCTCCTCAGAGCCTGTTGGGATATATCAGGGTTTCGAGAAGAAGACCGGAGTTGCTGGGGAGGACATGCAAGGTGAAGCTGGGTCCATTGCCCCATTACGGTTTCCCGATCTGAGGAGGTGCCATCTCTCGGGCAGACAACAGTGGGACCTACGGCAAGATCTGGGAGGGCAGCAGCAAGTGCAACATCAACAACTTCATCTTCCACAAGGTCCTGGGCAAAGGCAGCTTCGGGAAGGTGAGGGCTGTGAGCCGGGCACCTGCTTCCCATCACCTGCTCAGCACCCGTGTCTCCCCATCAGGTGCTGCTTGGAGAGCTGAAGGGCAGAGGAGAGTACTTTGCCATCAAGGCCCTCAAGAAGGATGTGGTCCTGATCGACGACGACGTGGAGTGCACCATGGTTGAGAAGCGGGTGCTGACACTTGCCGCAGAGAATCCCTTTCTCACCCACCTCATCTGCACCTTCCAGACCAAGGTGCCCGGGCCTCCTGCCGTCACCACCCCATGCTCACCCCTGCTCACCACCCTTCCCACCCCAGGACCACCTGTTCTTTGTGATGGAGTTCCTCAACGGGGGGGACCTGATGTACCACATCCAGGACAAAGGCCGCTTTGAACTCTACCGTGCCACGTACGTAAGGGCCATGGTGGGGAAGGGCCCAGCCCGGAACACTTTATCCCTCTCTCTTGCCCAGGTTTTATGCCGCTGAGATAATGTGTGGACTGCAGTTTCTACACAGCAAGGGCATCATTTACAGGTGCGGGGGTGAGGGCAGCGGGGGCTCTTGGGCCTGCTGACTCTTACCTGTCCCCTGTCCTTAGGGACCTCAAACTGGACAATGTGCTGCTGGACCGGGATGGCCACATCAAGATTGCCGACTTTGGGATGTGCAAAGAGAACATATTCGGGGAGAGCCGGGCCAGCACCTTCTGCGGCACCCCTGACTATATCGCCCCTGAGGTGAGCCGATACCCTTCCAGCCCCCCGCTCAGTCCTGCTGACCTGCTGCTCTCCCCACCGCCAGATCCTACAGGGCCTGAAGTACACATTCTCTGTGGACTGGTGGTCTTTCGGGGTCCTTCTGTACGAGATGCTCATTGGCCAGTCCCCCTTCCATGGTGATGATGAGGATGAACTCTTCGAGTCCATCCGTGTGGACACGCCACATTATCCCCGCTGGATCACCAAGGAGTCCAAGGACATCCTGGAGAAGGTGGAGGCCCTGGGCTGGGCTGGGCTGGTCTGGGGTGCTAACCAGGGTCCCTGCTGGGTTGCAGCTCTTTGAAAGGGAACCAACCAAGAGGCTGGGAGTGACCGGAAACATCAAAATCCACCCCTTCTTCAAGACCATAAACTGGACTCTGCTGGAAAAGCGGAGGTTGGAGCCACCTTTCAGGCCCAAAGTGGTATGTGATCCTGCCCTGTGCTGCCTTCAGGCCCTGTTCGCTCACCCCTGCCCTCTGCTTGTAGAAGTCACCCAGAGACTACAGTAACTTTGACCAGGAGTTCCTGAACGAGAAGGCGCGCCTCTCCTACAGCGACAAGAACCTCATCGACTCCATGGACCAGTCTGCATTCGCTGGCTTCTCCTTTGTGAACCCCAAATTCGAGCACCTCCTGGAAGATTGAGGTTCCTGGACAGATCAGGCTAGCCCTGCCCTCCACCCACACCTGCCCGCTCCCCACGATAAGCACCAGTGGGACTGTGGTGACTTCTGCTGCTGGCCCCGCCCCTGCCCCCAGAGCGTCCTTGGCTGCCGTCTGGCCGGGCTCTCATGGTACTTCCTCTGTGAACTGTGTGTGAATCTGCTTTTCCTCTGCCTTCGGAGGGAAATTGTAAATCCTGTGTTTCATTACTTGAATGTAGTTATCTATTGAAAATATATATTATATACATAGACATATATATATATATAATAGGCTGTATATATTGCTCAGTAGAGAAAAACCATGGGGGACTGGTGATATGTTGATCTTTTTCAAAAAAATATATATATGACAAAAAAAAAAAAAAAGGAGCACAAGCTGTTTGAACCACCAGGTTTATTTGTGTGTCTAAATAAACACCAAATAGTACCAACCTGGTTGTCAGGACACGTTTGTCCCAGGAAG